GCGGTGGCTCACGCCTGTAATCCCAGCCTTCTGGGAGGCCGAGGCGGGCGGATCGCTTGAGGTCAGAAGTTCGACACTAGCTTGGCCAACATGGTAAAACACCGTCTCTACAAAAAAATGCAAAAATTAGTTGGGTGTGGTGGCGCGCGCCTGTGGTCCCAGCTACTCAGGAGGCTGAGGTGGGAGGAACGCTTGAGCGGGGGAGGCGGAAGTTACAGTGAGTCGAGATCGCCCCACTGCACTCCAGCCTGGACAACAGAATGAGACCCTGTCTAAAAATAAAATACATGAGCCGAGTGCGGTGGCGCGCGCCTGTGATCTCACATACTCGGCAGGCTGAGGTTGGGAGAACCGCCTGAACCTGGGGACTGCACCACTGCATTCCAGCCTTGGTGACAGTGAGACCCTGTCTAAAAAAAAAAAAAAAAGTATCTGAGGCCTGTTGGCAGGGAAGCTGCAGGCAGGCGAGGTCAGGCCAAGCAGAGTCCTGCCTATCTGGAGAGCTTCCTGGAAGAGGCGGCTTTTTCTGGCTCCCGAAGCCGTGCGCTAGGGGTTGGGGGTCGTGCGTCTGGCCTCCCACCGCGACCCTGGTTCAGAACACGGCCGGAGTGAGAAGGGGGGTGCCGGGACCCAGGAGGCCGTAGGGACTTCCTGGTCCTACCCGGAGTAACCCTGGGGCTACGCCTGCTCCGAGCACCGGGATGGCGGTCCCTTTTATGGACCCAAACACTACGCCAGCCCAGCGAGGGCGGTGGGTGTCGGGTGCGAGGCCTGGAGGGCAGTGGGCGTCCCAGGGACTGGGCGGCTGAAGCCCCGCGCAGCGACTCAGAACCAGGCCGCCACCCACGCCCCGGGCCAGCGCGGAGAATCCTGTGCGCCTGCGCAGTGAGCGGCGGGGCGGCTCGGCGGCGCGCACGCAGCACGAGGGGCGGAGCCTCGGAGCCCGGGCACCCCTGACGGGCTGCACTGGGGAGGGGGAGGAGCCTCGAGGCCGGTTTGGAATTTTTGGCGCGAGCAGCTCCGCGCGCGTTCACGGGCCGTTCCCCCTCACGGGAGTCCTCCGCCCGGGCGTCCGGAACAGTCGACGGCAGACTCCGGCCCGCTGAGCCACCCGAGGGGTCCCGTGGCCTCCGCGGACCCGGAATCTGGGCCCTCGCGGACCCGCGCCCCGCCCAGTCGCCCCAGGTGAGCCCAGACCCCGCCGTGAGGGGCCTCGGCCCTCCCCGTGACAGTCCTTCCTCCGTGACAGCCCCTGCCCCGGGACAGCCTCTCTTCTTCTGCAACAGCCCCTCTTCCCTCGTGACAGCCCGTCCACTGCTCTGTTCGCCAGGGCTTCCCCACACCCACGGAGTGAAGTCAGCCGCGGCCCTGCCTGGGAGGAACTTACCGTCTACCGGGAAAGGTGGCCAGCAGATGTGTCGGGCCTGGTGAGAGGGTGAGGCGAGACGGCCCGATCGCCCAGGGCCCCGGAAGCTGCGGAGGTCACCCCCGCCTGGCCTTAGCTCAGGGACACCCTGGATTCACGTGGGAGCCCCTGCTCCTGCCTCCCCCGTCCCACCACTGAGGCTGTTGGGCCAGGCCAGTCATGCTAGAACGTAAGTCGTAGGGCAGGGACGGTGGGAGAACTGGGTTAAGATGCACAGGCCCAGGTCCCCGAGTGTGCCAGGGTTGGGCCTGGAGGCTGTGCTTGTGACCAGTGACCTCCAGGATCCCAACACCCTGGCTCCTGACTTGGAGAAACCCTGGGCTGGGACTCTGAGGTAGTTAGAGTCAGAGGAAGAGTCTCCACAAGATGGAGGGCAGCCTGCCAGCCAGGCCCAGGTAGCATCGCTCCCCTCACCCCTGTACTCCCTCAGGTACTGGAGACTGCTCTTTTTAATTTTTTATTTACTATTATGTATATTTTTTTGAGATGGAGTTTTGCTCTTGTCGCCCAGTTGGAGTGCAATGCCGCAATCTCGGCTCACCGCAACTTCCACCTCCTGGGTTCAAGCATTTCTCCTGCCTCAGCCTCTGAGTAGCTGGGACTACAGGCATGCACCAGCACGCCCGGCAAAAATTTGTATCTTTAGTAGAGATGGGGTTTCACCATGTAGGCCAGGCTGGTCTCGAAGTCTTGACCTCAAGTGATCCACCCACCTTGCCTCCCGAAGTGCTGGGATTACAGGCGTGAGCCACCACACCCAGCCGCTCTATTGTTTTTTATAATACTTTGGTGCACCAGCCTCACCAACATGGTGAAACCACATCTCTACTAAAAATATAAAAATTATTCTAGTGTGTTGGCACACGCCTGTAATCCCAGCTACTCAGGAGGCTGAGGCAAGAGAATTACTTGAACCTGGGAGTCGGAGGCTGCAGTGGGCCGAGATCATACCACTGCACTCCAGCCTGGGCAACAGAGTGAGACCCTGTCTCAAAAACAAACAAACAAACAATACCTTGGGGCATAAAGTGTTCCACGGTCCAATCCAATTAAATTTTTTTTTTTTTTTGAGACAGAGTCTCGCTCTGTTGCCCAGGCTGGAGTGCAGTGGCATGATCTTGGCTCACTGTAATCTCTGCCTCCCAGGTTCAAGCAATTCCCCTGCCTCAGCCTCCCGAGTAGCTGGGACTACAGGCATGCACCACCACACCCAGCTAATTTTTGTATTTTTAGTAGAGATGGGGTTTCACCATGTTGGCCAGGCTGGACTCGAACTCCTCACCTCAGGTGATTTACTCACCTCAGCCTCCTAAAATGCTGGGATTACAGGCATGAGCCACTGTGCCTGGCCAGATCCAATTAATTTTGAGCTCCTTTGACAGGGTGGCTTTTGAGGTCAGTGAGGTTTGTTCTGACAGCAGGCAGGCTCTTCCTAGCTAGCTCTTTCTCCACTTCTCTGTGGTAAACTAGCTGGCCTATGGTTCAGCTGGTTGCCCTAATGCGGGTACCAGTCTCTTCTTAATGGCGCACCACCAAAACTTCCACTGATTTTGACAGCCCCTTTAAACTTGAACTTCCCTACGCACTGTTTCAAATCAAGCCAATTTTCAGGGGGTTGGTGGGTGGGGAGAGCTCTATTTATGACCTACGTCTACCCCTAGGCTAAATCTCTGTCTGAGCCATGCTGTGGAACTGGGGGCAGGACAGCGGGGCACCTCTCTGAGTGCTGCTATTGCTTTAGGAGCAGGTCGCTGGGTTGGGCAGGAGCCTCTGGCCTTCTTGGTTGCCCTCTCCCAGTGTGGAGCCTCCTTCCTACAAATGAGCTGGGGCTCCATGTTCCCAGCCTGCCGGGCCTGAGATATAGCCTCTATTCTATGCTTGGGGGCAGGTGGAAGAAAGGAGCCCCTGGCCTGTCTGCCACACTCAGCTGGAATTTAGCCTCTGCCATGTGGAGCTGGGAGGGTTGAGAAGTGCTGAGAACCTGGCCCTCCTGGGCAAACACCCTAACCCTTGACGGGGAGCTGGGGGAGAGGGAGCCCTTCTTCTTGGCCACACCTGCCCCCAGTGCTAGGCGGGGGGAGAGGGGTGCTGGAGGTGGGAGGGCAGGAGTGTCATGGCTCAGGTGCCAACAGGCTTGCCATTATTCCCAGGCCTTGGCAGGTTTTCTTGTGTAAACCTTTGTTTGCTGTGTGCCCTGGGCACCATGCCCAGAGGCTTTCAGTGCTTGCTTTTGAATAATCGTCATCAGTTGTGCTGTTTCACTGGGGCAGGGGTCCACGGAGCTGCACACACTGCCATTCTGGAAGTGGACACCACTAACTGGGTTTTGGCACGACAGTTATGAAAAAGAAAGACACTTGAGGGATTCCGGGTTTTCACTTTGGAATTGGAGATAAGGGATCGTGGGCCCGTGTAGTCTCGGAAGAGGTTGTGTAGTTTAGGATCAAAGAGCTGGCCGTGATGAGGGCAGGGATGCAGGCGCAGCCCGTCTGACTCCAAACTGCCTTGCTCTTAACCCGACTGCAAGACCCTCAAGAACACGGGCCCCATGGTTTTCCTCTTATGTTTCTATCATCTCTAAAATACAACAGCCTGGTGGGCAGGTGAGTATGAATCTGTCCTCTGCCTTTTCTTGGTAGGTGCTTATTGCTCCCATTGCCGTTTAAAGTAGAATAAGTGTGTGGTATAGACATAGCTCTCTTCTGTGGCCTCTTTGGAGCCACAGGGCCAGGTGGTATCAGAGTGGACATGCTGCCCTGTACTCAGCCTCTGTCTCTGCCCCCAGGGCCTCCTGCACTGGCCATGCCCATGCCCACGGAGGGCACCCCGCCACCTCTGAGTGGCACCCCCATCCCAGTCCCAGCCTACTTCCGCCACGCAGAACCTGGATTCTCCCTCAAGAGGCCCAGGGGGCTCAGCCGGAGCCTCCCACCTCCGCCCCCTGCCAAGGGCAGCATTCCCATCAGCCGCCTCTTCCCTCCTCGGACCCCAGGCTGGCACCAGCTGCAGCCCCGGCGGGTGTCATTCCGGGGCGAGGCCTCAGAGACTCTGCAGAGCCCTGGGTATGACCCAAGCCGGCCAGAGTCCTTCTTCCAGCAGAGCTTCCAGAGGCTCAGCCGCCTGGGCCATGGCTCCTACGGAGAGGTCTTCAAGGTGAGTGAGGGGACGGCTTCTAGGCCCATCTGCACTGTGTGCGTGGGTACCACCTCCCTTCCAGGTGCGCTCCAAGGAGGACGGCCGGCTCTATGCGGTAAAGCGTTCCATGTCACCATTCCGGGGCCCCAAGGACCGGGCCCGCAAGTTGGCCGAGGTGGGCAGCCACGAGAAGGTGGGGCAGCACCCATGCTGCGTGCGGCTGGAGCAGGCCTGGGAGGAGGGCGGCATCCTGTACCTGCAGACGGAGCTGTGCGGGCCCAGCCTGCAGCAACACTGTGAGGCCTGGGGTGCCAGCCTGCCTGAGGCCCAGGTCTGGGGCTACCTGCGGGACACGCTGCTTGCCCTGGCCCATCTGCACAGCCAGGGCCTGGTGCACCTTGATGTCAAGCCTGCCAACATCTTCCTGGGGCCCCGGGGCCGCTGCAAGCTGGGTGACTTCGGACTGCTGGTGGAGCTGGGTACAGCAGGAGCTGGTGAGGTCCAGGAGGGAGACCCCCGCTACATGGCCCCCGAGCTGCTGCAGGGCTCCTATGGGACAGCAGCGGATGTGTTCAGGTGGGGACCGGGGCACGCCAGGTGTTTGGCAGGCCCCTTTCTGTCCCCATCCCGTCCCTGCCAGTCTGGGCCTCACCATCCTGGAAGTGGCATGCAACATGGAGCTGCCCCACGGTGGGGAGGGCTGGCAGCAGCTGCGCCAGGGCTACCTGCCCCCTGAGTTCACTGCCGGTGAGTAGGTGAGGGCGGGAGGGGGTGCTGCCGGGACCCCGATGTGGCCCTTCCTCATGGGCAGGTCTGTCTTCCGAGCTGCGTTCTGTCCTTGTCATGATGCTGGAGCCAGACCCCAAGCTGCGGGCCACGGCCGAGGCCCTGCTGGCACTGCCTGTGTTGAGGCAGCCGCGGGCCTGGGGTGTGCTGTGGTGCATGGCAGCGGAGGCCCTGAGCCGAGGGTGGGCCCTGTGGCAGGTAAGCTCCCGACAGTGGCGGCTGCCTGCCCTCCACCCACATCCTGAGCTCCTCTCCCCCACAGGCCCTGCTTGCCCTGCTCTGCTGGCTCTGGCATGGGCTGGCTCACCCTGCCAGCTGGCTACAGCCCCTGGGCCCGCCAGCCACCCCGCCTGGCTCACCACCCTGCAGTTTGCTCCTGGACAGCAGCCTCTCCAGCAACTGGGATGACGACAGCCTAGGGTGGGTTCAAGTGCAGGGTATGGGGGGCTAGGACACCCTCCTTGTCTCGCCTGCCCTCCTGCAGGCCTTCACTCTCCCCTGAGGCTGTCCTGGCCCGGACTGTGGGGAGCACCTCCACCCCCCGGAGCAGGTGCACACCCAGGTAAGCAGGTCCAGGGGCTGGGGTGGGCAGGGGGATCCTGAGTGTCACTACTCTCTCCTCCCAGGGATGCCCTGGACCTAAGTGACATCAACTCAGAGCCTCCTCGGGGCTCCTTCCCCTCCTTTGAGCCTCGGAACCTCCTCAGCCTGTTTGAGGACACCCTAGACCCAACCTGAGCCCCAGACTCTGCCTCTGCACTTTTAACCTTTTATCCTGTGTCTCTCCCGTCGCCCTTGAAAGCTGGGGCCCCTCGGGAACTCCCATGGTCTTCTCTGCCTGGCCGTGTCTAATAAAAAGTATTTGAACCTTGGGAGCACCCAAGCTTGCTCATGTGGCAACATGGCCCTTCCTGT